TAAAGGATGAACGAAGCTGGGTGCAGAGGCCTCAAATGCCCTGCTAAGAAATAGCTGATGGCCTTGGGGAACTGTCATACATTTTAAGCAGGAAACAGAAGGATCTAATAGGAACTTTAGTTTCTCTCTTGTCAAATTAAAGCACACAAAAAGCAAGGACTTGATCTTTTTTTTTTTTTTTTGTATAACACCAATGTCAATTCTAGCCTGTCAGGGCAAATTCAGTAATTAATAGCTGTTGATGAGCCAGTCATTCTAGATTGATTTTTTAAATAAGCAGGCTAATAAATGAGAATTGACATAAATTTAGGGATGTCTCTTTTCAGAGCAAGTGTTAAGGTGATTTTCATAGTCTTCTGTATTCCCTATGCATCCAGTAGGTGTGATGGTAAATGATTTGGCTTTAGCATAGAGAATGTGGCAGCTGATTAAAAAAAAAAAATTCCAGTGCATCTATCTTAATGAGAGAACTTGAGTTGTCTGAAGAAATAGAGAGGTCAGAGGAGGCCTAGTGGGAAAAAAGAACAATGAGCCTGGTTAGAACTGACAAAAATTCACCCTAATGATTTGACTGGCTAATGATGACTGGGCAAGTTCCCTGAGTCCACTGACCCAGATGTTCTAATTTGTAAATGCAAAGTGACTTATTTATCAGCCTCCTGGGGAAATCTTCAGAGCTGTGAACCTGCTATGTTCAGTAATCTTGCTGGCCCCAGCCCCAGCCTGTTCTCAGATGAAATTTTAGAAACTGGCCACTGGAACTTTTTGGGTAAGGGCTCTGGAGGTGGCCAAGTTACCAGTAGTGGGGGAATGAGGTTTACCTGCCCCCAGTAATCAGCACTTGATTTAAAACAATCAGTGAGCTGCCTCTTCTTTCCTAGGTTGCAGTTGACTGCGGTTGGTTCAGGCTGAGTTGTTTGGGAAGTACAAATTTTGCCCAGCGTGAGTCAGCACTGCCCTGGGTAAACTCCCTGCTGTGTTGCAATCTTGCTTACCAAAGATACATCCCCAGGCGGCACCATTCACTTCACATGAAAGCCGCTGCTCTTGGTTCCTGAGATGATCTCATCTGAACATGGCTCCAGCGACCTCAGCCACAGGAACTAGAGACAGCTTGCTTTCTGTCGTGGCAATGTTTTGAAACTGGCAAAATCAGGTAACCTCAAACTGTTTTCTTAAGTTTCATTACTGACCTTTTCCCCTTTCCTCCCTTGCACCAGATTTTATCATGTGGGCAACCTGCTGCAACTGGTTCTGCCTGGATGGACAGCCTGAGGAGGTCCCACCACCCCAGGGAGCCAGGATGCAGGCCTATTCCAACCCTGGGTACAGCTCCTTCCCTTCCCCAACAGGCTTGGAACCAAGCTGCAAGTCCTGTGGGGCTCACTTTGCAAACACGGCCAGGAAGGTGAGTGCTGACTTCTTGGCCTGCTCTGCCACACATGGTTTCCTGTGTCTTTTGCTCTAAGCAGCAGACCTGCTTGGACTGTAAGAAAAATTTTTGCATGACCTGTTCGAGCCAAGTAGGGAATGGGCCCCGCCTCTGCCTTCTCTGCCAACGGTTTCGAGCTACAGCCTTTCAGCGAGAGGAGCTCATGAAGATGAAGGTGAAGGACTTGAGGGACTATCTCAGCCTCCATGACATCTCTACCGAAATGTGCCGGGAGAAAGAAGAGCTGGTGCTCTTGGTCCTTGGCCAGCAGCCTGTAATCTCCCAGGAGGACAGGACTCGTGCCTCCACCTTGTCCCCAGACTTTCCTGAGCAGCAGGCCTTCCTGACCCAGCCTCACTCCAGCATGGTTCCACCTACCTCACCCAACCTCCCCTCTTCATCTGCACAAGCCACCTCTGTTCCCCCAGCCCAGGTTCAGGAGAATCAGCAGGTAAGGGCCCATTTGTAGTCTCTGCCAGTCTGCTAGATGTGATGTTACTTTTCTCTTCCCACAGGCCAATGGCCATGTGTCTCAGGATCAAGAGGAACCCGTCTACCTGGAGAGCGTGGCCAGAGTACCTGCTGAGGATGAGACCCAGGTGGGGCCTCTGCTTGGGTCTGTGTCTTCACCTGAGCACACTGATCTCATCTTTGTCATTGCAGTCTATTGACTCAGAGGACAGCTTTGTCCCAGGCCGAAGGGCCTCTCTGTCTGACCTGACTGACCTGGAGGACATTGAAGGCCTGACAGTGCGGCAGCTGAAAGAGATCTTGGCTCGCAACTTTGTCAACTACAAGGGCTGCTGTGAGAAGTGGGAGCTGATGGAGAGAGTGACCCGGCTATACAAGGATCAGAAAGGACTCCAGCACCTGGGTGAGGGGCTATCTGCATGGTAGCTTTACAGACCTATTCAGACATCCTTCTCTTTCCTTTTCAGTCAGTGGTGCCGAAGACCAAAACGGTATGTAGTTGTTTCTGTTTGGGAATGGGCTTCCCCTTTTTTTCTGCCCTGTGTGTTTGTACAGGGGGAGCAGTACCATCAGGCTTGGAGGAGAACCTGTGTAAGATCTGCATGGACTCACCCATTGACTGTGTTCTTCTGGAGTGTGGCCACATGGTAACCTGTACCAAGTGTGGCAAGCGCATGAATGAATGTCCCATCTGCCGGCAGTATGTAATCCGAGCTGTGCATGTCTTCCGGTCCTGAGAGCTTGCATCGGTTTCTTCAGTGCCTTACAGGGAAATAGCCTGGGGTGTCTGGGCTCAGGGTTGGCCAGCTTGCAGAGGAGCAAGCTAGTAGAAATATTGCAGGGTTCCCAAAACCAGGTCAAGCAAGATGCCATGTCACCCCTGAGCATGCCTGTCTTCCCAGGGGTGTACCTCTTGGCTGGCAAAGCCCAAGGCCAGTGGGAACTTGTATAAATCACATGGGTATGTTCTTGGTTCAGTGATCTTGGAGTGATGATGGTAACTGATGAACAGAGAACTTTCCAGAACTTGGGTCCTGTCTTCCTCCCTGAACCTAGACAGTTTCACCCCTCCTCCTGTACCCAACCCATCCCCACCCCATATGGGAGATGCTTGCCCATGTGTTTCATCAATCAGAAGTCCTCCTCCCCAGCACATTCGGATTTAAATTTCTGGTCTCTCCGGCTTTCTGTGCTTTAACTATCTTTGCTAAAGTCTCTTGCTACATTGCCTAAATCCATTTGTTTCTTTGGACCAAAAATGTTAGTTTACCAGACCGATAGTGGTCCTTAGGACAGATTTTAGACCAGTAAACTTATCTTTGGTGAGAAATGAAATACAAATGCTATAGAAAAATTTCAAAGTTGTTAAAAGCCACTTCATTAAATGCTGGGATTGGAAGCTGTTGGTCTCCTGACCTGACTCTGGGAGCCAACAAAACATCAGGCTCCCAAACTGCTGGGAAATTTGTTTCTGTCTGCAAGGGATAGTGCGTGCATAATCCCTGCTGCTGCTTCTCTTGGGACCTGATTTGCACCATCCTTAGTTTATGCGGAAAGGGGAAGCAATGGGTGGAGGCAGTGGCCTTCTCCTTAATTTTGGCTTGGCTTCTGATCCTTTTCCCAACTAGAAGTCTTAAGCCACTTTTCGCTGAAAATGAAATCCCTCCCTTATCCATGGTAGTTTTAAATTTGGTTTCATTGAAGAAATAGATTTAGGCAAAGAGCCTGTGCTCTTCTCTGGCCAGACTGCTGTTGAAGTTCCTGGAGAGCAAATGTTAAGACAGAGCACTTAAGAGCTTTCAGGAGGTACTGAATGAGACTGGATTCTGTTGTAAGCCGACAGTTCAAGTCTTTATTTCCCAGGTTGGTGGGGAGTGAGGAGACCCTACTTTCATTCCCTTTCCTAGCCCACTGATTTTTGGGGGCAGGTCAGGGAGAAAGCATTTTTTTTTTTTTTTTGAGTCTCACTCTGTTGCCCAGGCTGGAGTGCAGTGGTACAGTCTTGGCTTACTGCAACCTCCACCTCCCAGGTTCAAGCTATTCTCCTGCCTTAGCCTCCAGAGTAGCTGGGATTATAGGCGCCCACCACCACACCAGGCTAATTTTTGTATTTTTAGTAGAGACGGGGTTTTACCATGTTCACCAGGCTGGTCTTGAACTCTTGACCTTATGATCCGCCCGCCTCAGCTTCCCAAAGTGCTGGGATTACAGGCGTGAGCCACCACACCCAGCAGGAGAAACCATTTTCTAGGCTCTTTAGGAAGGACCATGCAATGAGTAGGTGATGTATTTGAGCCCTCACAGTCTTTACACCCCTAGAGGAGCTGGAGGACTTAAGAGTTTGCTGCAGAAGCGTGGCCAAGCACAAAACACATGATCAGGAAAGCAGAGTGTTTTCCCATTACCAATGGATGAACTATGCAAACCCTAAACGCCTTGGCAGACACCTCCCACCCCTTACCCCTCCCATGCAGCTGAAAAATCTGAGACTAGAACCAATCATGACTCTGGATGGCAGAGGGAAACCTCTAAAGGGACTTATTACATTGGTACAGACATATTTATGCTTTCTTCCATCACCAACCACTAAACCCCTTTGGAGGAATGAAATAACTGCATAAACTAGTCAACTGAACACTGGGCCACTTACCTCAATGTTATACAAAGTCCTGGATGATTTGATTCTGAACCACAGCCTTTGCAGGAGTTGGGGGAATCAGATTTGCTCATGAAGACATCCCTTTCCACTTTTGTCATGGGCAGTAAATACTATAGTTTACAATGCCTACCAATTAGCAAAGGATCATTCATTCAGCTACTCAGTTCCTCTGTAAAACAGGTCTATGTATGTGCAATTCAGCTAAGATCTAGCAGTAACTTAAGGGCAGAAGCTGGCTCTCTACTTACAACCTGCTTTCTCTGCTGAAGCCTTACCTCCTCTTCAGTTTCCCTCCTAGACACAAATCGAAAATAATATACTGATAGCTGGTTAGTAACCTCAGTAAGAATTAAAACTGAGGTTGTTTACTCATTTTGCCTTTAAATCTTTTATCCCCTTTTGGTGAAGGTTTCCCTTTAGGAAAAAAGGTGTCAAACAACCCTGATTTTTTTTTTTTTTGCATCATTTTTATTACACCAAATTAAAGTTGGGAGTTCCAAGATCCCATTCCAGTTAATATTTAACCAAGGTCTAAAATTTGATTTTTTTTAAATCTTTGAATCCTCCCTTCTGCCCCTCATGGATCCTTGGTTTTAATGATATGGAAACATCTAATTCTTAGAATTATTCCGTAGCTTTTGCTGATTACTCTGAGATTTCAGTTAAGACTTGTTTCAAAAGACAGATAGCTGACTGGTTCATAATACATTGGAATAGTTGGATCCAAACTAATAAGAATAAGCTGTACAGGAACTAGTGCTCAATATACATTGTATAAATTTGTGGAAATCTCTTGGATGTGAATTGTTACTTCAAGTGGCTTTTATTAAGATTTTCTCAGACTTACTTGGAGGTTAAAGCAAACCCAAATGTGTATTATTTTGTTACAGAGCTCTGCTTTATAATTTTGTAATAAAGTTTCAATACAGACACCTGTCCTGTCTGGTGCGAGGATGTTAGAGGTTGATAGGACTGACAAAAGAGCCTGACAGTGGTTCATGCTATAATTTCCACACTTTAGGAGGCCAAGGTGGGAAGACTGCTTGAGCTCAGGAGTTTGAGACCAACCTGGGCAATGTAGTGAGACCTTGTCTCTACTTAAAAAAACAAACAAGGGCCGGGTGCGGTGGCTCACGCCTGTAATCCCAGCACTTTGGGAGGCTGAGGCGGGCAGATCACGAGGTCAGGAGATCGAGACCACCCTGGCTAACACGGTGAAACCCCGTCTCTACTAAAAATACAAAAAATTAGCCAGGCGTGGTGGCGGGTGCCTGTAGTCCCAGCTACTCGGGAGGCTGAGGCAGGAGAATGGTGTGAACCCGGGAGGCGGAGCTTGCAGTGAGCCAAGATTGCGCCACTGCAGTCCGGCCTGGGCGAAAGAGCGAGACTCTGTCTCAAAAAACAAAACAAAAAAAAACACAAACAAAAAACCCAAAAAAACCAAAAAATTAGCCGTGCATGGTGGTGCATGTGGGTAGTCCCAACTACTTGGAAGGCTGAGGTGGGAGGATCACTTGAGCCAGGAGATTGAAGCTGCAGTGAGCTCTGATCGCCACCGCACTCCAGCCAGGGTGACAGAGTGAGACCCTGTATTAAAAAAAAAAAAAAATTGACAACTGATAAACCACAAGCTAATCCTGGGATGTGCACATGGCCTGGGATTAGCCTGTGGTTGGGCCAAGTGACCTTGGTCAAGATGCTCAGTGTTGTTGTAACTAACTAACTTGCTCAAGACCACAAATGTAATATATGGAAGAGGCCATGGAACAACCTAGAAGAGAATGAGAGCTGGGTAGGTAAAGGATGAATCCCAAGACCAATTGGGTTGAAGCACCAAGTGAGTTCAGATATTTACACTGATCTAGAAGAGATGGGCCTTAAAGAACTGAAATCTGAGGACAGTTAGTATGCCCAGTTAGGTCTTCAGGTTACCCTGGGAGATACATGGTACCTTTTGGATACAGCTGTAGTACAGCTGGACTATGGCTCAGAAAAGGTTGGCCCAGGCTGGGCGCCATGGCTCACGCCTGTAATCCCAGCACTTTGGGAGGCTGAGGTGCGTGGATGACTCGAGGCCAGGAGTTTGAGACCAGTCTGGACAACATGGCGAAACGTGGTCTCTACTAAAAATACAAAAACTTAGCTGCGAGTGATGGTGTGTGCCTGTTTGTTAAGTCTTAGCCACTTGGGAGGCTGAGGCATGAGAATTGCTTGTGAACCCGGGAAGCAGAGGTTGCAGTGAGCTGAGATTGCACCACTGCACTCCAGCCTGAATGACAGAGCAAGAGTCTGTTTAAAAAAAAAAAAAAGGTTGGCCCAGCCTCGTGACAGACTGCTGTGTGTGCGCAGGCTTGTACAAACCTCCCTGACCAGGCGCCCAAGGAGCAGGGAAAAGACTACTGAGAATGCAGCCCCTGGGAGAACAAGATTATGTGTCCATCTGCTGTGACTGAGAAGAGAAAGGAATCTTGCCAAAAGGGCATAAAGGATCGAGGATGAGCCACAACACTTTGCTCACATTGCCCTAGGGAGCTGACCTGTTCAGCACCCAGTGATGACCTCTGCTTGATGCCAGCCAGCAGCATGTAGAGGTTCAGAAGAGGGAGGCCTCCAGCATTCTGCTGGAGAGATTTATGATGATGATGTTGAGGGCTGCATTGAAATACATGAAAGAAATACATGAAAGGATACAAAATAGTATATACAGTCAGATCTCAGCAGCAAAGACTGGAAGAAAATACATAAAAAACCACTGACATTGAAATGGCAATAACACACACTAAGGCAGAGAAGGGACAAGATGATCACCTGCAGCCAGCAGAGGCCCTTTCCTGTGAGTGTGCACTCTGGGTGTAAGCAACCAATAAGGGCAAGTGGGGCTGGGTCCAGGTTGGAGAGGACAGTGCCTTTGGCAGGATCCTGAGGAGACAGCCTTGTTCTGCTGCCCTGTCCGGTTGTTTGTTTGGCCTGAGGCTGAAGAGAGAAATGGAAATCTATGTAGGTCAGTACTCAAAGGAGGAGCAGCTTTTTGTCTCCATAGAGGATGGAATAAAAAGTATCTTATTCCTAATACTGAAGCAAGGCTGAATGGTGCCTATTCAAAAACACCAAATGTCCTGGGCTAGAGTCAGGAAAGTAAACCCCTCCCCCGTGCTGTCCCTACTCCCCCAACATACACATTTTAAACAGTAGGTGGAAGCCAAAGTCAATCAGATCAAAGTTGGGGGGGGGCGGTGGGGTGGCCAGGGGGCGCAGTGGTCCTTGATCTTATAGGTCCAGAGCCTGTTAATTTGTTCATAAGGTGAGAACTGACCCTCAAGAGCTGGAAGGATTGGGACATGGCAGCCAGTTTACAACCATATGGTGTCCTGATGAGCCTGCACTCAGAGTGGAGTGTTGGCTGGAACATGCACACCTGCAACTGAGGGTTCTAAAGTCATAGGTTAGGCCCTTCTCCCGGGTAGGGTCTGGACATGCACACCAGGAGTGACGTTCCCAACTCTAGATAACTATGTGCTAGGCTCTGGGCTAAGTGCTTTACATAATGTTGCTCAGGACAACAGGACAACCCTATGATTTAGGTGCACCCATTCTACTTGGAGGGATTGAGGCTTAGATGTTAACGTAACTTGCCTAAGGTTAGAGCCATTAAGTTTCAGGAGTCTGATCTGAACTCCGTCTACACCTGCACTGTCCAGTGTGGTAGTCACTAGTGACATGTGACCATTTGAAGTTGAATTAAAATAAGAACTTCAGTTCCTTAGTTGTGCCAGCTTCATTTCAATTGCTCAGCAGCTGTCTGTGGCTAGTTTGGTTGGATACTGCAGATTTATGGATATTTCCACTGCTGCAAAAAGTTCTATTGAATAGCACTTGTCTACACTAAATTGTCTCTCTTCCTTTTGTTCTTCAAATAAATCAGCCTCAGGTAGCACAGGAGCTGTTCTTTGTAAGCAGGTTGTATGGATCTGTTCTCAGGTGTGGATTTTTATTTTTTTCCCTGCAGATATGGAGTATATTTTCTTTAAGAAATTAAAAACTAAGAAGAAAATGCCACTCAACATTGTTGGTATTATCAATAGGTCAGC